GGGAGAGGCACAGGGGGAACCGGGGCTGCTCGCAGGGCGCTTGCGGGCCAGCTAGAGTTCCGGGTGGGCGTGGGCTTGGCGGGCCCTGCACTCGGAGCGGCGGCCGGCCCCGCCGGCCCCAGGCAGTGAGGGGCTTAGCACCCAGGCCAGCAGCTGCGGAGGGTGCGCTGGGTCCCCCAGCAGGGCCGGCCCACCGGCGCTGCTGTTGATTTCTCGCTGGGCCTTAGCTGCCTACCTGCGGGGCAGGGCTTGGGACCTGCAGCCCGCCATGCCTGAGCCTTCCCCCTACCCCTACCCCTACCCCTACCCCCACCCCTACCCCCACCCCCACCCCCGCCGTGGGCTCCCGAGAGGCCCAAGCCTCCCAGACGAGCACTGACCCCTGCTCCACGGCACCCGGTCCCATCGACCGCCCAAAGGCTGAGGAATGTGGGCACACGGCGAGGGACTGGCAGGTAGCTTCACCTGCGGCCCCAGTGCTGGATCCACTGGATGAAGCCAGCTGGGCTCCTGAGTCCAGTGGGGACTTGGAGAACCTTTATGTTTAGCTAAGGGATTGTAAATACACCAATGAGCACTCTGTATCTAGCTCAAGGTTTGTAAATGCACCAATCAGCACTCTGTGTCCAGCTCAGGGTTTGTGGATGCACCAATCGGCACTCTGTGTCTAGCTAATCTGGTGGGGACTTGGAGAATCTTTATGTATAGCTAAGGGATTGTGAATGCACCAATCGGCACTCTGTATCTAGCTCAAGGTTTGTAAATGCACCAATCAGCACTCTGTGTCTAGCTCAGGGTTTGTAAATATACCAATCAACACTCTGTGTCTAGCTAATCTAGTGGGGACTTGGAGAACTTTTGTGTCTAGCTCAGGGATTGTTAACGCACCAATCAGCACCCTGTCAAAACGGACCAATCAACTCTCTGTAAAACAGACCAATCGGCTCTCTGTAAAGTGGACCAATCAGCAGGATGTGGGTGGGGCCAGATAGGAGAATAAAAACAGGCTGCCCGAGCAAGCAGCGGCAACCCGTTGGGGTTGCCTTTCTGGACTGTGGGTGCTTTGTTCTTTGTAATAAATCTTGTTGCTTGCTAACCCTTTGGGTCCCTACTGTCTTTGTGAGCTATAACACTCGCCGTGAAGATCTGTATTTGCAGCTCTTTCTTGAGGCCCGTGTGACCACGAACCCACCGAGAGCGAAGGAACAACTCCAGGTGTGCCCTCTTAAGAGATTTAACACTCATTGCGAAGATCTGCAGCTTCACTCCTGAAGCTAGCGAGACCATGAACCCGCCAGAAGGAAGAAACTCCAGACACGCAGTCTTTAAGAATTGTAACACCGCGATGGTCCGCGGTTTCATTCTTGAAGTCAGTGAGACCAAGAATCCACCATTTCCGGACACAATATGATATCAGGTTGGAATTTGATATTTTAGTTCTACAAAGATGTAATAGCTCACATAATTGTGCCTTTTTCCAGTCTGGTGGAAAGGACAGAGGACTAAGTCCATGGACTGGAAATTGGAAGGGAGTACTCAGAAAGTAGAGTCACCTGTGCTGCAGGGGCAAGAAGGCATCCTAGAGGAGACAGGTGAAGATGGACTTCCTGAAGGCTTCCAGCTTCTGCAGATCGATGCGGAAGGCGAGTGCCAGGAGGGAGAGATCCTGGCCACAGGCAGTACGGCATGGTGCTCGGTGAGTGCGTGAATTGCCTGGCCATAGGCCTTCTCAAACAATTTTGTTTTCTGGATAATATAAGAAAAATGTCCAGAGAAAACAGAGACACTGGGAAAAGATAGTTGCAGCAAAGAAGAGCAAAAGAAAGCAAGAAAAAGAACGAAGAAAAGCCAATCGTGCAGAAAATCCAGGTGACAATAAATGAGACTGTTGGTATAATAATACTTTTATTTCTTTCTGATATTTCTGCTTTAGGCATTTGCCCCCAGCACAGCAAACGTTTCCTGAGAGCTCTAACCAAAGACAAACTTTTGGAAGCCAAACACTCAGGACCAAGACTATGTATCGATTTGAGTATGACCCACTACATGTCAAAGAAGGTAGAACATCCACTAAGCCTGGAATTCCTGCTTTTTGCCCTGAGTTGTTCTTATTTCTTTGAAGGAATTAAGTAGACTGGCTGGACAGATTCGAAGGTTGTATGGTTCAAACAAAAAAGCTGACAGGCCATTTTGGATCTGCCTCACTGGATTCACAACAGACAGTCCCCTTTATGAAGAGTGTGTGAGGATGAATGATGGATTTTCTAGTTACCTGGTAAGTCTCTTTTTGCATATTATTTGAATTGTTGTTTTAACATCAGACTGTTTGCATTTTCCAGTTAGACATAACAGAAGAAGACTGCTTTAGTTTATTTCCCTTGGAAACCCTTGTGTACCTGACTCCTGACTCAGAACACGGTATGTAGTTGAATGCATGGATTCGTATAGCCTTTGATCTCATTGGCCTTCATTTTTTCATTAGCTCTTGAAGATGTTGATCTAAACAAAGTTTACATCCTCGGTGGGCTTGTGGATGAAAGCATTCAGAAGGTAAGTATACATTTCAGCCCCAACATCTGTTTATTTTTTTTTTTTTTTTCTGTATTTTTGTTAGAGACGAAGTCTCTTGATGTTGCTCAGGCTGGTCTTGAACTCCAGGCCTCAAGCAATCCTTCTGCCTCAGCCTCCCAAAACACTGGGATTACAGGCATGAACCACCCTGTCCAGCCCAAAATATGTATTTATATACAGAGAGAAAAAGCAACATATTAACAACTGGTGAGTCTAGATTACAGGAATGAATATTGATTGTATTATTTTGAACTTTTCTTAGGTTTGAAATACTTCAAAGTAAAAAGTTAGGGTCGGGCGTGGTGGCTCACGCCTATAATCCCAGCCCTTTGGGAGGCCAAGTCAGGCAAATCACAAGGTCAAGAGATCGATACCATCCTGGCCAACATGTGAAAACCCTGTCTCTACTAAAAACATAAAAATTAGCTGAGTGTGGTGGCATGTGCCTGTAGTCCCAGCTACTCGGGAGGCTGAGGCAGGAGAATCTCTTGAACCAGGGAGGCGGAGGTTGCAGTGAGCCGAAATCACACCACTGTAGTCCAGCCTGGTGACAGAGCGAGACTCTGTTTCATACACACACAAAGTCTGGAGGGCTGGAGGACTACTTGAACCCAAGAGTTAGAGGCTGCAGAGAACTGTGGTCACACCACTGCACTTCAGCCTGGGTGATGCAACACAGTGAGACCCTGTCTCTAAAAAAAAAAAAAAAAAACAACAATAATAATAATTAAAAGTTTATTAGTCTTACCTGCAGCAGGGTGACAGCGCCCCCACCCCGTCCAAGACAGGGCCTTGCTCTGCTGCCCAGGCTGGAGGGCAGTGGCACAATCAGCTTACTCCAGGCTCAATTGATCCCCCTACCTCAGCTTCCCAAGTAGCTGGGACCACAGGTGGGCGCTACCATGCCCAGCTAATTTTTTGTTGAGTTGGGGTTTCACCGTATGGCCCATGCTGGTGTCGAACTGCTGGGCTGAAGTTACCCACCTGCCTCACCCTCCCAAAGTGCTGAGATTGCAGGCATGAGCCACGGTGCCTGGCCAACAGTCCCTTTTTTGAGGCAGTTAAGTTCAGAGGGTCAGTGAGCAGTGCATGACTTACAGATGTGCAGTTTTAACATATTATCTGTCCACCAACATTTAAACTGAAAAATAACTGGAAGATTTGTGAGATGTTTAGAACTTTTTGGTTGTTATTGGAGTTTGGCTTCTTCACAGAAATAAGCTAAGAACAACATTTCTTCAAGGAGAGTCATTTTATTATGAATCATTGTGCAAAGAACATAAACTAAATTGTAAGCTCTTCTAGGGCAACACCCAAATATCCTAATTTTGAATTCTGTACTTCAAAGTGATTATAAAGGAATAAGACTTTTTATAAAACAAACGTATCATATAGCTCATATATGCAAAGGAGTTTTATCCTTTCAAATAAGTCCCTGTATCGCTTAAAACATTTTTGGAAGTTCTATCTAAAATTTTGTTTCATGTGAGGCAGGTGTCAGCACCGAAAAGGTACTAGGTCCACTTCACACTATTCCACCTGGTTAGACCATACTCATGATGGCCAGTCAGTTATGGGACCGTAAACAAAATGATACTGGACTAGCTTAGAACAAGTTCAACTTGTCCTGAATGATGAAGGGACTTGAAATTCAAAGAAGAGTTGACAGAACTGAGGCTACAATCTGGAGACTAGAGGATTCCTAGGGGCATGATCACTGCCTTCAAGTTTCTGAATGGCCATCTTTTGGAAGGGCCATCTTACTTGCATGGTTTGGCCTTGGGGGAATAGACCTAGGATGAATGAGTGGAAGTCTCAAAGAAAACAGAATTTTGCTCAAGATCAAGAAGAATTTCCTATCAGCTGGTACTATCAAAACTGGAGTGGGTTGTCCCAGGATGCATGAACTCCCTGTCACAAGAGCTGTCCATTGAGTGGCCACATGGCCTCTTGGAGAAGTCATAGAGAACAGACAATGAATGGGTGGTTAGAGTGATACAGTTAACACTATTGAGACCCCTTCCAAGCCTTGGCATGTTAATTATCCCAGTAATCTGAACCTTTCTCTTTAATCCTGAAGTCTTAGGTAGAAAATCTTTCCTGTGCTTCTTACAAGGCAGCAAATGTAATCTGACTGAGTCATGACTCAGTCTGAGGGACTTCATGACTAAGGAACATCTTATAAAGGGACATCAGTTTCTGTACTCTGACACTAAATGGCCTCAAGTTGATGGACTTCTTGTGACTCCTTTTTGCAGTTTTCAGAGCCCGCCCTTTTATATTTTTGAGACAGGGTCTCCTCTGTCACCCAGGCTGGAGTGCAGTGGTGCAGTCACAGCTCATTGCAGCCTTGATATATGTCCCAGGCTCAAGTGATCATCCAACTTCAGCCTCCAGAGTAGCTGGGACTACAGGCACACACCAGCACACCCTGTTAATTTTTTTTTTGTTATTTGTAGAGACAGGATCTCCCTATGTTGCTCAGGCTGGTCTTGAACTCCTGGGCTCAAGCAGTCCTCTGGCCTTGGCCTCAAAGTGTTGTGTGAGGCACTTCACCTGGCCCCTTTCTTTTAATTGGGCTCTCTCTTCTCACACCCTAATGCCACTTGTTGCAGTGGTGCACCTGTCTTGAATCTTGTCTACCTTTTCCTCTAATTTGATGCTGCCTTTTGGCAATGAGCTGGAAGTTCCAGATATCCAGAATTGGGTCTTACTGAGTTAGGGCTCAGAATGTGCTCTGATTGATTAGACTGCTTGGGCCTTTTGATGCCTACTGTGGCTGCAGATGTGCCTCTTTTGCTTATTTCCCTCTTGGTTCTAAGTGGCAGTGAGTGGAGGACTGTGGATGAGTGACCCCCCAAAAAGTAAGATATTGTCACATAAGCTCTTGAGACAGTTAACTCATTATCTGCAGTTTCTTCCATTCCACAATAGGCTACTTATTTTTAATGCTGTATTACATTGAGAATATACTCATGTATAATTTTTATAAGAAAAATATTTAACTATATATTTACAGAAGGTGACATTTCAAAAGGCCCGGGAATACTCTGTCAAGACCGCACGCTTGCCAATCCAGGAATACATGGTCAGAAACCAGAATGGGAAAAACTATCATTCAGAGATACTGGCCATCAATCAAGGTACTTCTTACACGGCCCCCATCCAGGGTGTGTGAGTTCTGGTGCTGCTGCTTTGCACTGTGTTTAAGTGGCCTTTGAGTCAGTCTCCTCTGTGACTAATGTGTGTGGACTTTATTGCATGTACGTCATGACATATATTCTGGCCACTAAGAGGCATTCTGTTTTCTTCGTCACCAACTATGTTAAAGATAGTTGAAATTGTCCCCTTGGCCAGGTGCAGTGGCTCACACCTGTAATCCTGTAATCCACTTTCAGAGGCCGAGGTGGGTGGATCACCTGAGGTTAGGAGTTCGAAACCAGCCTGGCCAACATGGTGAAACCCCATCTCTACTAAAATACAAAAATCAGTCAGGCGTGGTGGTGCACGCCTGTAATACCAATTATTCCAGAGGCTGAGGCATGAGAACCACTTGAACCTGGGAAGTGGAGGTTGCAGTGAGCCGAGATCACACCACTGCACTCCAGCCTGGGTGACAGTGATACTCTGTCTCAAAAACAAAAAAAAAAGCTGGGCACGGTGGCTCACACCTGTAATCCCAGCACTTTGGGAGGCTGAGGTGGGCAGATCACCTGAGGTCGGGAGGTCGAGACCAGCCTGACCAACATGGAGAAACACCGTCTCTACTAAAAATACAAAAATTAGCAGGGCATAGTGGCAGGCGCCTGTAATCCCAGCTAATCTGGAGGCTGAGGCAAGAGAATTGCTTGAATCTGGGAGGTGCAGGTTGCGGTGAGCTGAGATCGTGCCATTGCACTCCAGCCTGAGCAACAAGAGTGCAACTCCGCCTCAAAAAAAAAAAAAAAAAAAAAAAAAAAAAAAAAAAAAATTGTCCCCTTCATCTAGAATGCCCAGCTTTTAACCTCTCACCACTGAATTCCTGTTTGATCTTCAGGGTTCAGTTCAGGAGCATCTTGGCCCTTCCCCATCCCAGGCCACAGCAGAGCCCTTCTGTTTCCCATTTTACTGTGTTCCTTTCTGTTGCACCCTATCCATTCATAGGCCTGTATCTTTCAGGGTAGGCTGAGGTCCTTGAGAGCAAGCAGAGCCTGTGTCCTTGCCTCTCCCCGCAAGACCTTAGTACCACATATGGTGCAGAATAGGTTTGTTGAACGAAATATTACAGAACATCCTTTTCATTTACTCGTTCTTTTTTTCCCTCTGTGGTCACTGTGTTTTCTGTTTACTCTCTAACAGTGTTTGATATCCTGTCCACTTACTTAGAGACTCACAACTGGCCTGAAGCATTGAAGAAAGGAGTTTCTTCAGGAAAAGGCTATATTCTTCGGAACTCAGTGGAATGATGGGCCTAAGATTGCAGCTGCGTGGCCAGGTGCTCACGCCGTAATGCCAACACTTTGGTAGACCGAAGTGGGCAGATCACCTGAGGTCAGGAGTTCACGACCAGCCTGGCCAACATGGTGAAACCCTTCTCTACTGAAAATACAAAAATTAGCCAGGTGTGGTGGCGCATACCTGTAGTCCCAGCTACTTGGGAGGCTGAGGCAGGAGAATCACTTGAACTCGGGAGGCGAAGGTTGCAGTGAGCCGAGATTTCACCAGTGCACTCCAGCCTGGGTGACAGAGCAAGACTCCATCTCAAAAAAAAAATAAATAAAAAAAAATGCAGCTGCAGGAGTGAGGCGCTTGGAGGTACCTTGACCCAAAGAGCAGGGCAGAGGGTGGCAGTGGCACATAGGCAAGTGTCTTTGCATGACATCTTCTCAGAGCTTCACAATAATGTCAGGGACCACATTTAATGCTTTTTAATCTCCCATAGTGCCTGGCTCACAGGAAGTGCTCAGATATGTTAAGTAATAAAAAGTTAATGTGGTGGGTGCAGTGGCTCACGCCTGTAATCCCAGCACTTTGGGAGGCTGAGGTGAGTGGATTACAAGGTCAGGAGTTCCAGACCAGCCTGGCTAATATGGTGAAACCTCGTCTCTACTAAAAATACAAAAATTAGCTGGGCATGGTGGTGCGTGCCTGTAGTCTCAGCTACTCAGGAGGCTGAGGCAGGAGAATCGCCTGAACCCGGGCGGCGGAGGTTGTAGTGAGCCAAGATCCAGCCTGGGCGACAGAGCCAGACTCTTGTCTCGAGGGGAAAAAAAAAAAAAATTATGTAACAAGGAATTAGCCTCAAAACCACATGGCTTTGGACGTGCTAATTCAACTTTTGTACATCTATTTGTGAGAGACCTCTTGAAATTGTTTAAATGGTTACATCAAGAGTTTAATATTCACTAAACTGGCATCATAAAATTGTATGACTTTCTCCAGCCTTGTCTGATCATGCTCGTTGTTGCCCAGC